TTTCCATAAGACTTGGTTGCTATTTAAGGAGACTTGGAGTGAGCGGGTGCAATGGCTCATGCCTATAGTCCCAGTGACTCAGGAGGCTGAGGCTGGAGGATCACTTGAAGCCAGGAATTCGAGACCAACTTGAGCAATACAGTCAGACCCAGTCTCTACAAAAAAACAAAAATAAAAATAAATTAGCTAGGCATGGTGTCACACACCTGTAGTCCTGGCTACTCAGCTGGCTGAGGCAGGAGGATCACGAGCCCAGGAGTTCGAGGCTGCGGTGAGCTATGATTGTGGCACTGCCCTCCAGCCTGGGCAACAGAACGAGCTCCTATATCTTAAAAAAAAAAAAAACCTCAGAGTATGCTTAATTCTAGACCGCTAAGATGGCCTCTTAATTGTAAAACAGAGTGGCTATCTCTTAGTAGGAATTGCCAAATAGAACTTTTGGGATTTTAATATATTCTTTTTTTTTAAAAAAAGTGATAGGATCTTGCTATGTTGCCCAGGCCAGTCTCCAACTCCTGGTTTCAAATGATCCTCTCGCTTCAGCCTCCCAGAATGTTGAGATGACAGGTGTGAGCCACAGTGCCCGGCCATTAATATCTTCTTGAAAACAGTCTTTGCGAAGTGGTTATGTTGTGGTTTTCAGGAACTTTTCTGATTTATTCGCCATTAGACACAGTCACGATAGAACTTTAAATTCAACCTGGCTAAGTGTGATAACACCAAAGGTTAGTCAGAAAGTAAAACCTCATTGGAATCTAGCTAGACTCCCTGGCAAGGTGTACTGAGAAATGTTTGAAGCTTACCAAGAAAAATAAAATATTGAAAACACCCCAAAGCATGCTGCAGTAAAATACAAACTAAGCAAAGACTCACCGATGAAACTCGGATGTTGAAGCCGGTACAAGGGCATGGTGAGGACGCACAGGATCTCGTGAGTAGGTTTCATAACTAGGATGTTCTTGACTTGATATTTAGGATTGTCTTACCTTTCTCCAACCCTCTAACACCTGACCAACACCCCAAGGTGGTAGAAGTTGCCAGGGACAGATAACATGGCAGCCAGCGGGAAGACCAGCAAGTCCGAACCGAACCATGTTATCTTCAAGAAGATCTCCCGGGACAAATCGGTGAGTGGTGCACAAGTGAGTGATTTGATAGAGGCCCTTAGACCCACACCTGTTCTTCTTGCAGGTGACCATCTACCTGGGGAACAGAGACTACATAGACCATGTCAGCCAAGTCCAGCCTGTGGGTAAGTTGCTTGGAGAAAACTGTAATGCTGGTACCCTCACTGCTCTCTCCCTCTTTTGCCTTAGATGGTGTCGTGTTGGTTGATCCTGATCTTGTGAAGGGAAAGAAAGGTGAGATGAAGCCCCTTGTCTCAGGCTGGTTTCAAGTCCGACCCTGCCTTCATCTCCCTTGCAGTGTATGTCACTCTGACCTGCGCCTTCCGCTATGGCCAAGAGGACATTGACGTGATCGGCTTGACCTTCCGCAGGGACCTGTACTTCTCCCGGGTCCAGGTGTATCCTCCTGTGGGGGCCGCGAGCACCCCCACAAAACTGCAAGAGAGCCTGCTTAAAAAGCTGGGGAGCAACACGTACCCCTTTCTCCTGACGGTGGGTGACTCCTCCGGCCAGCCCTGCTTCCTATAAATGATTTTTTATTTGTTTCTTTCCACAGTTTCCTGACTACTTGCCCTGTTCAGTGATGTTGCAGCCAGCTCCACAAGATTCAGGGAAGGTTAGTTCAAGAAGAAATGCCATGGTTTTATGATCGCTGCCTGTCTGCTCTCTCTCCCCAACAGTCCTGTGGGGTTGACTTTGAGGTCAAAGCATTCGCCACAGACAGCACCGATGCCGAAGAGGACAAAATCCCCAAGAAGTAAGAGTATGGTTGCGGAATAGGTGAGGGGTATCCCTGGCTTGTCTGTGGCTGTTTCCCACAGGAGCTCCGTGCGATTACTGATCCGCAAAGTACAGCATGCCCCACTTGAGATGGGTCCCCAGCCCCGAGCTGAGGCGGCCTGGCAGTTCTTCATGTCTGACAAGCCCCTGCACCTTGCGGTCTCTCTCAACAAAGAGGTAACCACCTACCATCGCTACTACCCGCAGGGTCTTCTTCTGACCTATCTGCTGACTTTTCTAGATCTATTTCCATGGGGAGCCCATCCCTGTGACCGTGACTGTCACCAATAACACAGAGAAGACCGTGAAGAAGATTAAAGCATTCGGTAGGACCTTCTTCTCAGAAGTAGAGGGCATACTGACCACCGGACTCCCGTCTTCCCCTTGCAGTGGAACAGGTGGCCAATGTGGTTCTCTACTCGAGTGATTATTACGTCAAGCCCGTGGCTATGGAGGAAGCGCAGTGAGTAGCTGTTGGGGTTTCCGTTTCCTGGGGTTATAAATCTCCTCTGTTCTTCTTCCTCTAGAGAAAAAGTGCCACCAAACAGCACTTTGACCAAGACGCTGACGCTGCTGCCCTTGCTGGCTAACAATCGAGAAAGGAGAGGCATTGCCCTGGATGGGAAAATCAAGCACGAGGACACAAACCTTGCCTCCAGCACCATGTGAGTCCTCGAGGCTCAGGGAATAAGCCCTGCATCATTCTCCTTTTCCCTTCTGTTTGGGCAGCATTAAGGAGGGCATAGACCGGACCGTCCTGGGAATCCTGGTGTCTTACCAGATCAAGGTGAAGCTCACAGTGTCAGGGTAAGTGTCCCGGCACCAACCCTCGGGCTGCTGTTAACGACAGGCGTTTGTTTGTGTTTTCTAGCTTTCTGGGAGAGCTCACCTCCAGGTAAGCCTGTTCACCTTCCTTGTTTGATTGTTTGTTCACACCAATCTTCATTCTTTTTTTCTAGTGAAGTCGCCACTGAGGTCCCATTCCGCCTCATGCACCCTCAGCCTGAGGACCCAGGTCAGTTATGTCCTTTTTTAGCTTTCTTTAATAATTTGATCTCAATCATTCTCTTTCTAAAAAGGTAAATGAAGCAGCAAAAATAATATAGGTGAAATCTCAGAAATTCTGAAGAAACATTCTCTGCATCGAGGCAGCTTAGTTGACGGGAAAGAAAAACAGATCTGTCTAAATGAGAACTCTCCGTAGGTATAGGAATAAGGGATATTTTAAGTAAAAGTGGTATAAACAAGCAGGGTTTATTTTTCTCATACTTTACAAATAGCTTTTCTATATTGGTAGTGAAATGCCGTTTAAACATTAGAATGAGCCCCCACTATTCATTTTAGGTTTTGTCTCAACAGTACTTTGTTTCAAAATAGCTCTTCCAAATACTTTGGATTCAGATCCTCAATGAACTTTTCCAAAACTGTCCCTTGGAGAAAAATGTAGTCCAGCTATATGTTTTCAGTTCATTTATGCTTGTGTCATTAAAATGTTACTTTTTCATGGTGTGGGATTAAGATGCTTTCTGGTTCCTTTCAAGGACATTAAAAAGATAGTCACTTGAGGAGATGTCATAGTTTATGTTGGGTTGTTTTCTGGAACTTTGAGTAGACTTTATGCCTTAATTTTTTTTTTTTGAGACATAGTCTTATTCTGTCACCCAGGCTGGAGTGCAGT